ATATGCTACATATTCTATCTGTCTTGTCTCGTTTAATTCTCTCTTCTCTCTTTTTTTTTCTTTGACCATGGCTAATACGGCATCATTTAGTTCTCATAACCAACCTTGAATGGTAGTTGTATAGAGTACCAAAACTTCTTACTTATTTGCTGCTTAATTTCCAAACTCTTAAGCCCATTTGTTCCCAGATACAGGTGACCAGTGCTCAGAAGATAACTGTAGGTTTTGATAACATCGGCTCTACCCCAAGATTCTTTTCAACTCTAAACATTATCCAAAGGTGTTAGTATTTTTTCATCGTCTAATCGTAAATATATATATAAAAGAAAGACACTGCTTTGAATGGCACAGATGTAGACTAACAGTAGTTCAGCCACTGAGACTCAAATGATTTTGTATTACCATAAACCCCATCTGCCTGGGCAGGCAGAATTGACACAATTTTGCTCAGATTGGAACCTAGTTCATATCTATGAAAGAAGACCCTCTTTGTTTCCATTTTATAGACCAGGAAACTGAAGTTATGCTGTTAATGAAAGGTGGAGCCTTCAGTTAAGCACTCCAGGGTATGTACTCTTTTCCTATACAAATGCTCCTCTACTTATGATGGGGTCACGTACGTCCATGCTCCTTTCATATAGAGTAAATACATTGTTAGAGCCACTTCAGCAGGAAAGTTTCCTTTCCCTTTTTTGCAAACCATGAGAATTTGCTTCAGATTGCCTTGATTACAGTTTTACTATTTCTTTGCAACTGCAGGCCATTCAGATACTAACAGTCTTTCTTTAACATTATATTTTTAGGTAATTTGAATCTTCCTGACGAGTCCAGTGATAGTTGATCACTTACTATTTGTATTGATTTATACATATATTCATAGCAAATTCTTTTCTTCTAAAAGTTACATAAGCACAGGACTGAAAATTTGTATTAGAGAAAGGAAAAAAACCATCACCAGCCATTATTAACATTTGGCATATCCTGCACCCATGCTTTTTTTTTTTTTTTTTTTTTTTTTTTTTTGAGTATAAAAAACCATTCTTGGGCTGGGCACAGTAGCTCACACCTGTAATCCCAGCACTTTGGGAGGCCGAAGTGGGCGAATCACGAGGTCAGGAGTTCGAGACCAGCCTGGCCAACATGATGAAACCCTGTCTCTACTAAAAATAACAAAAAATTAGCTGGACGTAGTGGCAGGCACCTGTAATCCCAGCTGCTTGGGAGGCTGAGGCAGGAGAATCACTTGAACTCAGGAGGTGGAGTTTGCAGTGAGCCGAGATTGCGCCACTGCACTCCAGCCCGGGCGACAGAGTGAAACTCCATCTCAACAAAAACAAACAAACAAAAAAACAGCAACAAACCATTCTTTAATCATTCTATTTCAGCAGTTTATGAAAGCTAATAAAAGTGTTTAAATTGACAAACAGCTTCAGTTTACAGAGGAAAGAGCTTCAGTTTACAGAGGAAATAGCTCATCTATTCTTAGCAAATATTTAGTAGTGATCAACATGATGAGAAATATAGGAAAAGTAAGAGGCAGTCTTGCTTTTGAAAAAATTGATGCTGAGGAAATATGACTACAGACTCAGTACTAGCAACCACAGGGACTGCTTTACAGAGGAGGTAGGACTTGATCTCTCTGCCTTGCAGGAGGATAGGGCTTTGAGTGGATGTGTGGTGGAAAGGAGGCACTTCTTGGCTGGAGAGGATGGCATGTGTGGAGAAAGAGCATTCTAAGTTTCAGGATTTCTAAGAGGAGAAATGGAAGTTCATGGTGTAAAGGGTGGGCTCAGAGAATTATGGGCCTTGAAAATCAGGAGAGTGGTTTTAATGTGGAAAAAGAATGTCTAATTGTGCCGCAGAGGGAATGGATCAGGGTGGCTACCCAGTTGGTTTGATGGCATTGAGAACGGGGTGAAATGGTGACTGTATGACATTTGAAACAAAGAAATCAGAGGAATTAGTAGTAGGGCCTGTGTGTGGCTGTTCCCTTGCTTGTGTGCTCTTCCCTCACATACCTGCATGGCTTCCTCCCTCACCTCCTGCAAGTCTTTGCTCAGATGACACCTTTTTCTCAGTGAGGCTTATCCTGCCACCTTTTAAAATATTGTCATCATCCTACAGTGCTTTCCTTCTCTGTAACAATACCTTCTAACATACTGTATTTATTTACTTATCATATGTACTTATTTACTGTTTATTGTCTCCTTCCTATCATTCTATGCTTTGTGAAAGTGGATGTCTTCGTTTTGTTCACTAATGTATCTCAAGTGTATGGAAAGTGCCTGGTGCATCCTAGGCACTCAGTAAATATTTGTTGAGTGGCAGTAGGTCTTAGCTGTAAAGAGGTGGAGTACAGAAATTCAGAGTGACTCCATGAAAGAAAAAAGAATGACTCCAAGCTTTTTTAGGCTGGATAATGCCTTTAACTTAATGAGTAATTTGGCACGAGGATTAAGGGGAGACGAATTCTGGTTTAAGCATGTTGAGTTTGAGGTGAAGGTAGCCAAATAAAATTGCTCAGTAGTCAGCAAAGATTAAAAAAAAATGGAACCTAGTTGGAAATGGGAGAGCACCTTAAGCAAAGAAATGGCTACTAGCATCTAGCATTCACCTCATATTCTCTCTCTCTCTCTCTGTCTTTCTCTTTTGGGGGTAGGAGGATTCTAGTGTCCTAAAACGCTACCTTAAATGGAGTTTTTATTTAGACCCTGAAGTCCTAGCTTGTATCTGGAGTCCTGGTCCGTTTGCTGGGATATGGTTCTTTCCTGTTTTGCAGGTTCATGCTATTTTTCCCCCACCTCTCTTAGTAAAGATGTATATATTCAGAATTACTTGTGATCTTCTGGTTGTATTGAAATTAACCTTCAGACAGTGCTGCTTTCTCTGCAGTAATGCGTTTGATCTTTTGGGAGTGTGGTTCTTGGCTGAGATAAAAGAGAGGAAGTTTCCTGCTTGCGGCCTAGGCCTCAGGTCATGGTTGCTGATGTTACAGGTGTCAGCTTTACTATCTCCTGGAGCTCCCTGATGGCTATCCTTTTAAATGCTTTTCCTGTTGTTTTTCTCAATGAACCAAACACTGGTGCAGTTGTATCCCTAGACCATCTCTCTTTTTCTATTTGGATTGATCTAACTTAAGTTTTTCTTTCAGTTTTGAAGGCAGATTAAATTCATGTGACTTGGTTGTCAGAAATTTAATGAAATATTTGTTTATAGGAGTAGTATATAAGCACCAACATATCTGGCTGTAATTAGAGTCTAATCAGTGTATCTGTGACTCACTTTTCAAAAGAGGATAGTTCCTAATTTACCTGATCGTTGTGAAGATAGTGTACAGTAGTATTTACACTTAGTACATAGCCTGACACCAGTAGGTGTTCAATAAAGGGGAATTATTATATATTTAAATAAGTGAAAGAATGTCTTCTGAAAGAAGAAATACATGTCTGTGTAATGAAGAACTAGAATTAATTGGTAGACTGAAAGGCAGAATTCAGCTCAATGTAAGGAATGACTCTCTACCATAGCTGTCAAAATGGAACATTGTAAGGTAGTATGTTCCCTGTCACCCTGGAACTATTCAGGCAGAGGCTAGATAACCTTCTGTCTGAGAAATTGTAGAAGGAATTTCTTACATTAGGTAGGAGGTCGGACTTGTTTATCTCTAAGCTCTGTTTCTCCTCTAAAATTCTGTACTTTTGGGCATAATCCAAGCTTCCTTGCTTACTGGTTTTAGCCAAATATAGTCTAAATATCCCTAGGATTCATGGCTTCAAGATGAGCAGTATCTTGTTGCTCCTGTATTATACGAGAAAAGTTAGTTTATCCATTGATTGGCTTTTATTTTGGTCATTTTCCAAAAAAGGATTTTGGAAGCTTGAAATAATAGCAAATTCAGTAAGACCAAATCTACTGACCACAAAAGATAAGAATCAGTAAGTCAAAAAGGGAAAGAAAAAGAGAACAATTATCCGTAAGTTTAGCTGAGGAAAGCTTTAGAAGTTGAACACAATACTTAGCTCTGAGTTTTCTGGTAACCAAGGCAAGTAAGGAAGACTGATAATTTGCATAGATCTCATTGCCTATCGAGAATTCATGAGGAGACTGCCACCTTCCTTAATAAAGTGGAGCCCCAAATGCCAAGATTGTCATACAGGGAGAATCTCCAAGTGGTAAGGGGTTATTGCTGGATCTGGCAATAATCTGATTCTTGTTCTGAGGCTTCCCCTTTAACACGTATTGAGGGTTCAATTTAGTGCTGCTGCCTCCATCTTTCTTCTCCAGTTTAAGTCTCTGATCCAAGTATGAACACATTAGTCTTTCCCTAATGCCAATGGAACAGCTGATGTAAGGCTAGGACATTTAAATCAAGCTTTGCTAAAAGCTGGAGGATAATGAATAGAGAGCAACATGAAACTATTTAGTCTGGCTTACAAAGACATTTTTCTCATGCCCTTATCTTTTGGTGTGTCTCCATTTGATACACTTCATCAGAGTACTGCTACCAAAGGCAGAGCCAGACATTTACCTTCAAACAGGTGCAAGTCAGTAAGATCCAGAGTGTCTTTGCTTGGGTTTCTTGTTTGAAGAACTGCTTCATTTCTGAGTAATGGACGTTCGGAATGATTACTTTAGGAGAGACCACACTTATCTGAGAGTGTGGCCCTACTGTACTGGTCTCACAGTAATCCCAGTATTCATGGAAAAGATAGGCACGTACATTAGCATGAGGGCATTCTGTGGTTAGAAGCATTCTGATTTCATTGGGAAAAACAAGCTTCTCTCTGTTCTTGAGCAGAAGCTTTTATAGAAGTCTTTGTACATGGGCCATTGAAAAATAAAGTGAACAATTCGGGTTTATCACTCATGATTTGTAAGGATTCACTTTTCCTTTTTTCTGCAGTTGCTGTACTACTTCAGGTCTGTTCCAGTGTTTCCTTGTTCTCACCACCAAGACTGAACCTCCTTATTTTTGTTCATTTGCTTCAGGAAAACCATTCCATCTAGATTTCCTAGGTGTAAACCTCACTGATTACATAATAGTGTATATTTATAGTTCTAGGACACCTTCTTCAGGCATCCTGTTACATTTCTACATTATAAGATTCTTAAATATGCATTGAATTACAAATAGGTCCCCAGGGAAAAGGCAAAAACGAATGGCTTTTTCTGCGAGAAACTAGGACTAATATAGATATTTGGGAGCACTGAACATGGAGGATAGAGTTAAACTTGAAAAGACATACAGAGATAGAAAAGCAGCAACTGCCCTTTCATTTGTATGCAAGCACACGATATATGTATGGGTTTTTTATTTTTTGCTTGATGTATTCATTTCCAAATCAAACTATAATGTGCTCTAATTGGGTCTCTTTGTTCAGCACGTGGTTGTTGATTTGAGTACTTTCTCCAGTTGAAAAACTGACATTTTAATTTTGTTATTCAATGTGTGATAGATTTAAATAAAAACACCCAAGATTGTGTATTGTAGATTTCCTTCAACAATAATTATATATAATTATTTTATCAAAATAAACAAGTTAAAGTAGTTTTAGTTATTTTGTCTCATTTTACATTTGGGAAAAAAATTACAAATCAGGGGCCAGAGTCTGGTCATGTTTGTCAGTGAGGAAAGACAATTTCTGATTGCCAGTCCCACCAAAGCGTTGGCAGATTAACACAGCATTGTAGATTACTTTCCTAGGAAGAGATGCTCCTTTTTTCTCCCTTTCCATTATTTTGCTTTCCTTCTTTCCATGGTGCATTGTCCTTTTGTTTTCTTCCCTCTTATTTCGATGCATGTATAAACTTGAGCCTTTCTGCTCTCACATTCTTTCTCCCCATGATCATAATTGTTTCTTCACTTTATTCTTAAAAAAAAAAAAAAAGGCCACATAAGTATTTTATGTAGATCTCATCTATCATTTAAGTTTTGTCAGATCCAGCCTGCTCTTGCCTTACCATGGGAGAAGGGAAAGGAGGGAGGAGTTTTAAGGGATTTTAGGCATCAGGCAGAAGTCTTAAGGGAAAACTCTGCGAGGACCAACAGGCTCAGAATTAGCTGTGCATTGCAAACAGATGGTGTGTCCCTGAGGAAATAGCGTAGTTGCCCTAAGCAATTGGGTGCTTCCATCTGATTTAGCTTAGTCTCTGTAACTGGGAAAAAGGAAAATCTTATGGAAGAAATGAGTATAATCACCTGTGAACCATTCTAAACTATTATCTAGAGACTAGTGATTATTGACTTACATATAGATTTCATAATTCTGCAAGATAGTCTTCGGTGTTGTATCATCAGTTATCCAAGGTATAAATAACATCAAGACCCTTATGCCTCTGAGCCTGATAGATCCTTATCTTTTAATAACCAACCCCCCACTTTCTTCAGTAGCCATGATGCTACTGTATCAATGCTACCAGCAATTGGAAACCCATATTCCTAATGCCAAGTCTCGGCATGTAGATTTTGAGGTCTGAAAACTTTATTAGCTTGGTTACAGTACATCTCAAGCCTAAGTTTTCATATACACATAGTTTAGTCTCAAAGGGCAAATGTTTCCCTGAAAGGAGTTCAGTCAACACTAGATGCTTATATCTTTAGGCTCCAAGGGAGTCCAAAATTTAATGATTAAAAATATTATAAAAATGCAAATATAGAAATAATACAAAAGCTCCTTCCTTTTGGTGGGCTTTTCTGTCCTTGCTTGGTTCAATTCAGCTGTGTTCTTCTAGGAGACTGCAACCACAATTTAACTGCTTTGCTTTGGTATTTTGTTTGACAAGGGAGATGAATGTTTCAGATGAGACGGAGTCTCACTGTTGTCACCCAGGCTGGAATGCAGTGGCGCGATCTTGGCTCACTGCAACCTCTGCCTCCTGGGTTCAAGTGATTCTCCTGTCTCAGCCTCCCGTGTAGCTGGGATTACAGGCATCTGCCACCACGCCTGGCTATTTTTTTTTTTTTTTTTGTATTTTTAGTAGAGATGGGGTTTCACCGTGTTGGCCAGGCTGGTGTCGAATTCCTGACCTCAGGTGATCTGCCTGCCTCGGCCTCCCAAAGTATTGGGATTACAGCGTGAGCCACCGTGCCCGGCCTTCAATTTTTTGCTTTAAGTTAGAATCCTGTTTGCTTACTTTTTCTGACCCAAATGTTTTAAAAATGTTTTCCTGTGTTTTCATTTAAAAGATTGGTTTTACCTCTCACATTGAGATGTATCTGGAGTTGGTTATTTATTATGGTATGAGATTTTTATTATTTTTAAAATACGGATATCTGGTTGACTCAGAACCATTTATTGGTAAAACCTTTTTTCCCCCAGTGTACAATCACCTTCATCATAAATCAAGAGGTTGTATATGTGAGGGTCTGTTTCTCTGTAATCTCTGTTCTGTTTGCCCATTTGTCCTTGTGCCATTACCATACTGTCTTAATTATTATGATGTTAGGAGTCTTGATATCGAGTAGTGTTAAGTCTTTCAAAGATTGCTTTGGTTATTCTTGCGATGTTGTTTTTCCATATAAATTTCAGAATCAACTTGTCAGTTCCCACTGAATAAAAAAACCCTGTGGGGATTCTGATTTGATTTTATTGAATCTACAGATCACTTTATGGAATATTGACCTCTTTACAGTATTGAATCTTCCAGTTAGGAACTTGTCACTTTTCTCCATTTATAAATACATTTTAAAATTTTATTTTATCTCCTTTGTAATTTCTATCAATAAGTAATATTTTTTAAGCTTTCTCTGCAGAGGTCTTTACCTGTCTTTTGTTAGGTTTATTCCTAGTTTTTAGATTTTTAAAAAACGTTTTCTATTTATTACTGGTTTAAGAATGATTTTTTAATTTAATTTTTTTTGGTATAGTGAGTAACCTTATATTAGTGACCTTGCTAGATTGACTAATTGATTCTAATAGTTGATCTGTAGGTCACTTTTGGATTTTCCATGTACATAGTTGTCCTCTGCAAGTAATGATAGTTCTGTGTCTTTCCAGTCTATCTTCCTTTTGTTTATTTCTGACTTACTACACTCAGACTTCTAATACAATGTTGAGAAGTAGTGATGGATATCTCTTTCTTATTTGTGATTTCAAGGGAAAATGACAGTCATGCAACATTAAATGTAATGCCTACTTTTATGCCTTTTATTTAATCTGATTATTTCAGAATTTTTTTTAAATTCTGCAATTTACTGAAATTTTTAAATATCATGAATAGCTGTTGAATTTTATCAGTTTACTAAGATTTTTAAAAATCATGAATAGCTGTTGAATTTTATCAGTTTTTTTGTTTTTGTTTACATCACCTAAACTGCCAAACTCCCTTACTGTTTTCTTTCTTTTTTTTTTTTTTTTTTTTGAGACAGGATCTCACTCTGTTGCCCAGGATGGAGTGCTGTGGCCTGATCATGGCTCACTGCAGCCTCAAACTCCTGGGGCTCAAGTGATCCTTGTGCCCCAGCCTCCCAAATAGCTGGGACTACAGGTGCGTGCCACCACACCTGGCTCAAACTTTTATTTTGGCATCTTTTGTACAATGTTTTTGTATATCCTCTACCTAAAATGACTTTCCTTTCTTCACTAGCTTTCCTTAAGTCTTAGTTTAGGTGTCATATTTCAGAGAAATCTCCCTTTTCTGTCCTCTGATCTGTGCACTTTGCATCATCATTTATCAGTGGTGTGTTCTCTGCATTGTGAATCTGAGGGCAGGAATCTCAATCCTAATTATCTCTATCCTCCTAAAGGTTTTTTCTTTCTTCCTACACAGGTTACATTCACTGTTGTGTTCTGAGAAAAGGTGTTCAGGCCTTGCTTTCTGCTTCTAAAATTACTAACTGCCCAGGACCATCAGTTCATTTCTTCAACTGTGGCTCCAACAGATCTTTCGCTGTTTGCTGGCCCAGGTATTGCTCTCCTCTGCCCCGAGTCAATGGCAGCTGGGAGTGGTTACCACTTCCTTCTCTTACCACAGTTCCTTCTCTACCACAGTTCTGTTTTGTATGTCATTCCCCTAGCCCAGGATGATCAGCCACTTTCATTTACGTTCATTATTACACCTTATTATCTGTGCAACCAAGCCAGTCTCTCCTACAGCCACTCGTGCTTTCCAAAGGGAAAGGTTGAAATTTTCGGTTTTGTCCTACGTGAGGGGTTGTGGGGAGTAGGGGTGGAAATCACTGTAGATTATCAAGTAATCCTTTTTTTCTTTGTGTACTTTTGGAATAAATCTAGATTATGTTGATGTAACTGTTAGGACATTTCTGTTTCTTCATCTCTAAAGGAGCTGGGATCTGATATTTCTGTTCATATTCCTTCCAGCATGAACATTTTATGGCTAATTAGATATTAACTTATTTATTAGGGATATTACATATACACACTGGGTGTGTCCCTACACTGTTAATTTGGGTTGGAACTGAAAATATACTTTCTGTGTGTGCCTACTGCTACTGTAGTGAAGTTCTTGAGCCAGGTCTGTTCAGTCATATTGTTGAAAAACTGTATGAATATTTATGAAGGAGAAAGAGCTGATAGGTACCATGAACATTCACTGTTGTATATGCATATGGTTTATATTGTGTTCTGTGTCAGTATTGCCTACCAGAGCTGTCTCAACATTAGCTCTGATTCTCTGTCTAGCATCTAGACCAGAGACTGGCACGTAATAGGAGCTCCAAAGAAATACTTGTTGAAAAAGTGCATAAACTAATTTTTGAACATTTTATTATGTGCTGGGCACTGTGCTAAGTATTCTATGTATGTTATTTCATTAACCCTCAAACCTTCTGAGATTGGTACTGTTTGTTAGTATGTTATAAATTTAGGAAGTAAGTTGAAGAAATTTAGGTTCAAATAAGTTAAGTGACTTCCTCAGGATTACTCAGTGCCTGACTGGCAAAGATAGGATTTTAACTTAAGTTTTTCTGTCTCTGAGTTCCATCAACTTAACTACCATATCCTTATAATACCTACCCACTAGTCAAATTAAAATCTAATAAGAAACTGTGTAAAAGCATACTTAGATTGAGAGGAAATAAGAAATTTGGTTATTGTTTTAGCACTCACCTTTAGACATAGAAGTTTCTCCATTTCTTTTCAGGGCCTGGGGTAAGGCAAAGTGTGCACATCTGCTCTGTATATTAAAATATCCCCTCAACTCATTGAAGTGGAACAAAAACAAGGTCACTTGACAGGACTGTAATTGTAATCACACTATACAGCTTTACTTCCTGCCCTTTAGTAGTAGGACCATTCCCTTGTCCTTAAACATGCTTCTAAAATACCAGTTTTAATGGCTATATAGTCTTTCATTTATGATTGTATAAGGATTCATTCTGTCATTGTATTGTCATTCACATAGGTTGTTTTCAATCATAAAATACTGTAATGAACATCTGCAAGTTTAGATTTTTGCTCTCACCTATTGTTTCCTCAGACAACTGTAAGTAGTAGAATTGATGGATTAAAAGATACTTTTTAAAGGCTCTGACTCTTCTAAAATGTGTTGTTAAACTCCTCAGATCTGCTAACCAGATCTTTATGCTGTACTTGTGTGATTTATTTCGAATCTAAGTGAAAGCCTTTGTATTAGTTACCCTGTTAAATCCCATCTTGCCATTTGGGCAGCCTATTCTTAGTGTGTTTTCTCTGATATCAGTTAACATTATATTGGCTAATTCCATAGAAACTAGGAGACTGGAAAATGAAGATAATGTGGAAAAACAAGAGCTTGTGAATTTGGGAGTGCCCTGTTCTTTTAAGATGTGATGTGGGTTAAATGATAAACAATGCATCTTAAATTCTTTAAAAGTGGCAGAAGTAAATGGAATTTATCTGGAAAAAAATCAGGCGTTTATTCTGATGCCCTAAATTCAGGGGTGAAATATTATCTGGACTAGAGGAAAATTTTATGTACATTATATGGTGTTCTCTATTTTGACAAGCTTACTTTGATATTACTGCTGCAAGGTAGCCCCAGGAGGGTTGAATTGAGAAGAACTGAGTATTTTGAGGAACAAAACCTAGGATAGTAGGCTGGAGGGAATTGGAGGTCAGGGTTTTAGCCATGTATACAGAGATAAGCAACATATTTAATAAAAAGAAAAGGAGAATCTATATAGTATGCTTTACTCCAAAGCTGGATGAGGGAGAAAAGAGGACACGTCTCCTTGAGAAGGGGGCATGTGTTGAGAATGGAGAAAAGGGGTAAGGCAGATTACTCAGAAGAACTGGGGTAGAAGAATAGGTTGGATGATAAAAGGGGCTGACATTAGTCCCTGAAAGTTTTTTTTAAATAACTTCCAACTTTTGCCTTCACCTTTGCCAGCAGTGATGTGATCTGCTTTCAGCTGTAGTGAAGCAAACTGCATAAAGGACATTGTGCATGTTAGGTCTTTTACTTGCCTGTTGGTACATGTTTGTAATATTTGGAAATACTCTCACTGCGAAGAAAAGTATAGTTGTGCTGTAGTGGGTAGGGTGAGGAAAATAAGGGTCATCACCAGCAAAGTCAGAGTGATGAAAAAACTGGATTACAACACTCTGCTTGACTTTGCATAGATAAGTAAGCCAAGCAGAGTGTTTCCTGGATGTAGTTAAAATACAAGCTTGGAGCACAGGTAAAAGGCCAAGAGGCTTGGAGATGTACATCTGAGATGTACCAAAGGGCCAAGTGCAAAGTAAGTTTGGGAAGTTTAGTGTCATATAAAAACTAATAAAGAAAGGGTGGTACTCTGTCTCATATCCTGAAACGTTTTGAAAAGAATATTGAATTTGACCAGAAGGGCATTGCTAGTGAATTTCAAAGAGAGATTTCAGTTGAGCTCTGAACTGGAGGAAGATGGGTGATAGAAGGCTGGAGAGGGCCAGTAACAAGGGTTGAAAAAGGAAAGAGTATTCAAGCGTATGCATAAAAAGACTACGGGTAGGTTGTGTAGATGATGACACACTAAGCCTGGGAAGACAAGGTTTCGGTGCTAATTTTTATTTCTTTAACAAGGGTGATAGAAATATCTGTTCCATATATTAATACTATACACAACTGTTTACCTCTCAGCTTTTCTAGCAAGACATATGGGCTTGTGAATTAACCCTGGGTAGCCCTGGCATTAGATAGAATTAATAGTGCTTCCATATGTGACCTCGAGACGTACTGAAATGAGGCAACCAAGGAAATCCTTTATATTGGGACCAAGAGCCAAGATCTCAACTTGGGATATGTTACCCCGAGAGTTGTTACCCCGATACTATAATACCATGAATAATAACCCCAAGGGTCCTGTTGTCTCTTTTTCCTCATGTCACTTCCTTTGGTACTAACTGTCACCATGCTAACATCTGCAAACTTTGAAAATTCTGATTTATTCTGCAATATTTGGAAATTTCACTGCTAGTAATTGTATTTCCTGGCATGGTTCTGATATAATTTTCTGTGTACACAGTAGCTTTTCCTTTTAGTGCTGAATCACACTGAAATCCTTGTTTAACCTAAGTTATAGTTGCAAGGGAGCTATCAAGACAAATAATTACAGTGATGGTGAAGTGAATACAAGTCAAACATCCCAATCTGAAATTCAAAACCTTTTGAGCACACCAACATGATGCCACAAGTGGAAAATTCTGCACATAAGTACTTAACATGACCTTTGTTTCATGCTCAAAATTATTTCAAATATTATATTAAATTACCTTCAGACTATATATATAAAGCATATATGAAACATGAATGAATTTTATACTTAGACTTGGGTCCCATTCCCAAGATGTCTCATTATGTATATGCAAATATTCCAAAATCTGAAAAAAATCCCAAATCCAAAACACTTCTGGTCCTGAGCATTTTGCATGAGGGATACTCAACTTGTAATCTTTTCTATGTATAGCCAAGTTTGCACATACATAGGTTACAACAACCCATCATGTCTTAACCTTTCAGTCTGGAGGCTGGAGTTTTCTTTTTACTTTGATTGTAAATTGTATTCAGATTTTAGAAATGTAAAGCTTAGAGAAATGTGCATCTCAAGATTAAGAAAGCTATGCCCACTGTTAAAGACTGGGGCATGGAAACAAAGTTGGACAGTGTAGTAGAAAGGTCCTAAACAGGGGATTTGGTTCTTATTTTTGCTATCAAGCAGAAGAGTCAAAACTGTAGGAGTCTAAACCAAATCAGGTCCACCTGGGAGTCTTTAAAGTTCAGGGTTACTTAGCATGGGGATAGTGGTATAGCAAATAGTTGCGTAGGTTTCACTCGTGGGCTGGTGATAATATAGTGAGGATTCACATCCGCCTGTAATCTGGGTAGAATATTTGTATAAATCATTTTGGTTTTTTGGTTTTCTTTTTAAAATTTTTAAAATTGTTTTGCTTTTCTTAAGTTTTGGTTTCTACATTAATAAAATGACAGAACTGAATTGCCTAGATGATATTCAAAGTTTCATGTGGTTCTGTTAGTCTGGGATTCTACAGTGGAATTTTGTCACTACTTTTGGGAAGAAGTTTACCTTTGGTGGCCTACGAATAAAAACCACATTGGCACAATGCCATTTATCATATGGGATAATTCTGTGTGTTTATATAATCATTTATGTTCGTTTCCAAATGTGTTAATAAAGTACAGTATCTCATTTGATTAGCTCAGATGATGAAATAGGTCAGAGAGGTATTATGTTTATTTTCCTGATGAAATAAAACATCGTAGTTAGCATCTTGAACAATTTAAATTTGATCATCTTACTTGGTATGCCAGCCACTAAGGATGAAATCCTGCCACTGAGAAAGAAAACCCAGTCAGGAAAGCTTTCTCACCCTTATCTATCTAACAAATTGTACATATTCTCCAAGTTCTGACTTGAATGCTGGTGAAGCTTTTCTTGATAATCTCTTCTACCGCAGCAGAGTAGAAACACTTTGATCATTCTTCTCAGGACTCAGGATTTTAATTATCTGTTTAATGCCTTTCCCTTCCACCCTAGTGAACTACTCAAGTGCAAATACCTTGTCTTACTCATCTCTGCACCTCATAGCCCACACTGTACCTGGCATATAGAGATGCTTAGTGAATAATTGCAGAATTAAATGAAAGAGTCAAGGTGATGTGTTGCAGAGTGAGGAGAACTTGGGCTTTGGGCTGGCGGAAGGAGGTGTCTTCGTTTACGTTTTTTAGATTGAAATTTTGCCATGTATATGCGTTTAAAAATTTAAAACCTAGTTGAATAAAAGGTTGGGGGGGGCAGTATCCAGGGGCCAAATCTATCTATTAATAAAATAAATTTGAATTTTTTAAAAAAATGGCAATTAAAACTCATGTTCATGGAAAAAATTAAGTTCTTATTTTAGTTTTTCCCTAAACGATCTTGCCGTATCACATAACAGCAGTCTTGTAGTCAATCAAGACTGACTTCAAGTGGTGAAATGGAATTTTTTAATTCCCTGAAGAGAGAAATCTTTACCTAGTTAAGCTTTGTGTTATCTTGATGTTTTTATTTGTCTAGTGACCTCTTCTGATTGAAAGAGTAGTTAAGAAAAACCCTTTAGTACTGACTTTTTCAAATTTACCGTAATGTAATGACCTCTTTGAAAGGAGAAGTACAGAGTGTATTTTTCATAATGTTACTTAAATTCTGTAGACATGAAACTAGATATAAAACCCTTATGTTCTTGGCTCATACACCACTATAAACCAAATCTGCAAATTAAATACAAAGACAACTACAAAAAAAAACAAAATTCAAATGAATACAATTATTCCATGTGACAGATGATGTTTAGGTTTTGCAGTAGAAAAAAATAGCTTTAGGTCTAATTCCATTTTAAATGTGTTTCTGTATTTTAACTTCAGTGATAATAAAAGCTGTGAGTAGTGCCTCTTCTCATCAGTAATGTTATGCAGGAGGGCATTAATGACTTCAAGGCCTTGTTGGTAAGTTCAGGATGAGACATCATACCTAACCAAAACACTTGACAGCAAGCATTCCTCAAATACAGGCTTATAAGTTTTACTGAGATGTCATCCATTTTGTTCATTGGAAGATAAGGTTAATATCTTGACATTATTGAAATCTTCATTAAATGATTTTCTAAACCAGTTATTGCTGGAAATGAGAATGGAAAAACATTGCATACCTACAATTATATTTACTGCTAACAAATGTTTGCAAATTGTACTACACATGTAGGACCCATATAGCACTTGCATATAATAAAGTACATATATGGTATTGGCTGTTAGGCTATTGGCTTTTGAATATGCATGCCATGCCTGTATTGCCATATGGTCGATTCAAATTCCCTTTATTTTTTACTCTTTCTTTTACAATGACCATGAAACTTATGCTGTGTGTAGTGTGCCACAAGGACATTTGGCCTGAAGGGGATCTTCACACAGCTGAAGAAGCAGCAGTGAAAGCCTAGTGCCAGTGTTGAGACAGTGGCTACTCATGATCTTGAATGTTTATCCTTGTTTTTAGATTATCTTTGAAGTGAAAATATGTTCTCAAACCTTGTACCCAACTTATACATCCTTTTTTTCTCCCAGCATATTTGGGAGACATTGTTTTAGCAAATATTTTTCTGATCACTATCTAAGGAGCCAGGATTCAGAGATGTGAAAAACAAAACAAGCTTGGCCCTTCCTGAGGCAATGAAAGACCCTTTAACAGCAAGCTATAAATAGATTGATTTGTGCTGTTCTAAAGGTATGCAAAGAGCACTATGGAACATATTGAAAGGAGATACCAATTATTGTGAAGGTAAGGGCGAGGTTTAGAGCACATAATGGCAAAGATCCTGTTGAAATAGGGTCTTAAAGGATGAGTCAGATAAGAAGATAGGTTTAAACTAGACAGAGAGATGGTATATGTAAAGACCAAGGTCATGAAAGACATTATTATTATAATGGTGAGAGGTGTGTGGCCCTAGATAGCATTTGCCATGTGAGAAGTAAATTGGAACCCCAAACTAAAAGTCTTGTTAGGCTAGGTGTTTAGCCCTTATCTCATCAGCATAGGGGAGCCATGGTGATCTGAGAACTGGGAGAGTATTCAGGGCAATATTTTTTATGTATAGCGGTTACCACATTGTATTACAGTGTTCTCCTTCACTTGTCATTGGAGCTCTTCAAGTGCTGTGACCATTAGTTATTAATCTTTGTGTGCTAAGCTTTTGGTAGAGTAACTGATAAAAGTAATGCTTAGAAAACATGGGTTGAATGACTAATCATGAGTAAAGAGGATTTAGGAGAGAATTATGACAATGTCCTTCGGTGGTAGTTTTAATGCTTTGTGGGTCACAGACTCCATTGTGATTGACTTGGAAAGCTTTTCCTTGAAAATGTAAATACATATAACATTTGGCTTATAGTTTTATGGGATTCATGTACCTCTGAAGCCAGTCCATGAATTCCTGGTTCAGAATTCCTCCTTAGGAAATCATACCCAGACAGCCATCACCATCACACCTTGTCATGAATAATTACTGTCTCTTTTAGCAGTCTTTATTACGATTGTGTCTCTTTCTTGTCATTTCCTTGAGTTTCTTTCATACTTAGGAAGCAAATAGCTGACCTGTCTATGAATAAAGAAAGCGTTTTTAATAATGATTAAGGTAAAACTTTACTGGTCTGTAAAGATAATAGACAAGTATGTGAATTAAGCCAGCAACCAAGAAACAGCTACTTGAGGGAGAACCTGACATTCCTGAATTTGAGTTGAGCAAGTGAGTTGGGAGTCTGCAGGGCCATCCTCAGACTTGGTTTGCTAGAAGGACTCACAGGACTCAGAAAAGCTGTTACAGTCATGGTTATAGTGTATTACAGCAAAACCATACAGTTAACATCAGCAAAAGCAAAAGGCACCCGGGGTGAAGTCTAGGAGAAATCAGACACAGGTTTCCAGGTGTCCCATTCCAGTGGCATAGCATAGATGGCCTTAATTCTCTCAACAACAATGTGTGACAGCATGCACGAAGTTGTCAACCAGGGAAGTTCGCTTGAGCCTTGGTGTCCAGGGTTTTTACTGTTGGTCAGTCACTTAGGCTTGCAGCATCTGCATGACAGGCTTCAGCCCCTCAGACTTCTCCTACCCGGCCCCCCAGCAGTAATAGGTGTTCACTGTAAATCACATTGTTAGAATAAGCTGTCTGACAAAATTGGTACCATGTGACCCAAGGCCTCAGGCATACAGAAATATTCTTATCAGGGAGAATATTCCAAAGGTTCAGAGCTCATCTACCAGGAGCCAGCCAAGGCCAGTTTTGAAGACAAGTCTTTCTTGGGAATATGCAGGGTTTGAGCAACTCAGTCCTGCTGAGTTAACCCTTTCTTGTACAGCAAGTTAGCTCTTCAGGGAGTTAGCTCTGTCTATCCTGCCCCTGTCTGCCTAGCCACTCCTTTTCTAGGTAGAGTGGACCTTGCTGTTCACGTCATAGATGGCCATTCCGTGTACCTAGACTCCTTTTTATTCCTTTGCCAACAAGTAATTGGAATGTTTGGATTTAAGAACATGTCTGTGCTTTGCAATTTCATGTGACCATGGTGAAATTATGCACACATTCTATCATTGTGATTCAACAAGTATTTTTTGAATGCTGCTGTGCATGAGGCATGGTGTTAGATGGCAGATTGACAGAAATGACTAATACAGGTATCTGGCCTCAAGGAGTTTACAGTTTCATAGGAGAAAGAAAAACAAAACTAGCAATTCTGGTAAGCAGTATGTGTTTTGGAGAGCACTTAACGATTTTTTCTAAGAATCTTTCTCTTTTTCCAGCGTTACAGTGTTTCTGCCACCTCTGTACAAAAGACAATTTTACTTGTGTGACAGATGGGCTCTGCTTTGTCTCTGTCACAGAGACCACAGACAAAGTTATACACAACAGCATGTGTATAGCTGAAATTGACTTAATTCCTCGAGATAGGCCGTTTGTATGTGCACCCTCTTCAAAAACTGGGTCTGTGACTACAACATATTGCTGCAATCAGGACCATTGCAATAAAATAGAACTTCCAACTACTGGTAAGTTGTATAAAATTTTTTTCCTAGATACTTTTTGTCGTTGTTGATGTTTATTTCACTCGAGGCCCTTTTTCAGTAAAGTCATCACCTGGCCTTGGTCCTGTGGAACTGGCAGCTGTCATTGCTGGACCAGTGTGCTTCGTCTGCATCTCACTCATGTTGATGGTCTATATCTGCCACAACCGCACTGTCATTCACCATCGAGTGCCAAATGAAGAGGACCCTTCATTAGATCGCCCTTTTATTTCAGAGGGTACTACGTTGAAAGACTTAATTTATGATATGACAACGTCAGGTTCTGGCTCAGGTAACATAATTGTTTCTCCTTTTTCCTAAGACTTGTGTTGAGTACTATTTATTTTTACCTTTAGGTTTACCATTGCTTGTTCAGAGAACAATTGCGAGAACTATTGTGTTACAAGAAAGCATTGGCAAAGGTCGATTTGGAGAAGTTTGGAGAGGAAAGTGGCGGGGAGAAGAAGTTGCTGTTAAGATATTCTCCTCTAGAGAAGAACGTTCGTGGTTCCGTGAGGCAGAGATTTATCAAACTGTAATGTTACGTCATGAAAACATCCTGGGATTTATAGCAGCAGACAATAAAGGTCTGTAACATTTGCTTTTCCTTATGTTATATAGCCCAACCGAAATGTTAATTCTGTTTTACAGACAATGGTACTTGGACTCAGCTCTGGTTGGTGTCAGATTATCATGAGCATGGATCCCTTTTTGATTACTTAAACAGATACACAGTTACTGTGGAAGGAATGATAAAACTTGCTCTGTCCACGGCGAGCGGTCTTGCCCATCTTCACATGGAGATTGTTGGTACCCAAGGTAATTCTATAAGCAGTTCTATTATTTAAGCTTAAGCAGTCATGTTTAATTTTTGATTCTTTAGGAAAGCCAGCCATTGCTCATAGAGATTTGAAATCAAAGAATATCTTGGTAAAGAAGAATGGAACTTGCTGTATTGCAGACTTAGGACTGGCAGTAAGACATGATTCAGCCACAGATACCATTGATATTGCTCCAAACCACAGAGTGGGAACAAAAAGGTATACTTTTGAACAACTATATTTAATATCTTTTTTCAAAGTTCTTTTTGCAAATTTTTTTTAGGTACATGGCCCCTGAAGTTCTCGATGATTCCATAAATATGAAACATTTTGAATCCTTCAAACGTGCTGACATCTATGCAATGGGCTTAGTATTCTGGGAAATTGCTCGACGATGTTCCATTGGTGGTAAATTGCTCTCCTCTCCCCCAGTAGTTTGTATCAAAATTTAATTTTTTTTAAACTGATACAGGAATTCATGAAGATTACCAACTGCCTTATTATGATCTTGTACCTTCTGACCCATCAGTTGAAGAAATGAGAAAAGTTGTTTGTGAACAGAAGTTAAGGCCAAATATCCCAAACAGATGGCAGAGCTGTGAAGTGAGTATTTCTTTTTGATATTAGGCAATTTTGCATTAATTTTTTTTTTTATATTTTCTTGTAGGCCTTGAGAGTAATGGCTAAAATTATGAGAGAATGTTGGTATGCCAATGGAGCAGCTAGGCTTACAGCATTGCGGATTAAGAAAACATTATCGCAACTCAGTCAACAGGAAGGCATCAAAATGTAATTCTACAGCTTTGCCTGAACTCTCCTTTTTTCTTCAGATCTGCTCCTGGGTTTTAATTTGGGAGGTCAATTGTTCTACCTCACTGAGAGGGAACAGAAGGATATTGCTTCCTTTTGCAGCAGTGTAATAAAGTCAATTAAAAACTTCCCAGGATTTCTTTGGACCCAGGAAACAGCCATGTGGGTCCTTTCTGTGCACTATGAACGCTTCTTTCCCAGGACAGAAAATGTGTAGTCTACCTTTATTTTTTATTAACAAAACTTGTTTTTTAAAAAGATGATTGCTGGTCTTAACTTTAGGTAACTCTGCTGTGCTGGAGATCATCTTTAAGGGCAAAGGAGTTGGATTGCTGAATTACAATGAAACATGTCTTATTACTAAAGAAAGTGATTTACTCCTGGTTAGTACATTCTCAGAGGATTCTGAACCACTAGAGTTTCCTTGATTCAGACTTTGAATGTACTGTTCTATAGTTTTTCAGGATCTTAAAACTAACACTTATAAAACTCTTATCTTGAGTCTAAAAATGACCTCATATAGTAGTGAGGAACATAATTCATGCAATTGTATTTTGTATACTATTATTGTTCTTTCACTTATTCAGAACATTACATGCCTTCAAAATGGGATTGTACTATACCAGTAAGTGCCACTTCTGTGTCTTTCTAATGGAAATGAGTAGAATTGCTGAAAGTCTCTATGTTAAAACCTATAGTGTTTGAATTCAAAAAGCTTATTTATCTGGGTAACCCAAACTTTTTCTGTTTTGTTTTTGGAAGGGTTTTTGTGGTATGTCATTTGGTATTCTATTCTGAAAATGCCTTTCTCCTACCAAAATGTGCTTAAGCCACTAAAGAAATGAAGTGGCATTAATTAGTAAATTATTAGCATGGTCATGTTTGAATATTCTCACATCAAGCTTTTGCATTTTAATTGTGTTGTCTAAGTATACTTTTAAAAAATCAAGTGGCACTCTAGATGCTTATAGTACTTTAATATTTGTAGCATACAGACTAATTTTTCTAAAAGGGAAAGTCTGTCTAGCTGCTTGTGAAAAGTTATGTGGTATTCTGTAAGCCATTTTTTTCTTTATCTGTTCAAAGACTTATTTTTTAAGACATGAATTACATTTAAAATTAGAATATGGTTAATATTAAATAATAGGCCTTTTTCTAGGAAGGCGAAGGTAGTTAATAATTTGAATAGATAACAGATGTGCAAGAAAGTCACATTTGTTATGTATGTAGGAGTAAACGTTCGGTGGATCCTCTGTCTTTGTAACTGAGGTTAGAGCTAGTGTGGTTTTGAGGTCTCACTACACTTTGAGGAAGGCAGCTTTTAATTCAGTGTTTCCTTATGTGTGCGTACATTGCAACTGCTTACATGTAATTTATGTAATGCATTCAGTGCACCCTTGTTACTTGGGAGAGGTGGTAGCTAAAGAACATTCTGAGTATAGGTTTTTCTCCATTTACAGATGTCTTTGGTCAAATATTGAAAGCAAACTTGTCATGGTCTTCTTACATTAAGTTGAAACTAGCTTATAATAACTGGTTTTTACTTCCAATGCTATGAAGTCTCTGCAGGGCTTTTACAGTTTTCGAAGTCCTTTTATCACTGTGATCTTATTCTGAGGGGAGAAAAAACTATCATAGCTCTGAGGCAAGACTTCGACTTTATAGTGCTATCAGTTCCCCGATACAGGGTCAGAGTAACCCATACAGTATTTTGGTCAGGAAGAGAAAGTGGCCATTTACACTGAATGAGTTGCATTCTGATAATGTCTTATCTCTTATACGTAGAATAAATTTGAAAGACTATTTGATCTTAAAACCAAAGTAATTTTAGAATGAGTGACATATTACATAGGAATTTAGTGTCAATTTCATGTGTTTAAAAACATCATGGGAAAAATGCTTAGAGGTTACTATTTTGACTACAAAGTTGAGTTTTTTTCTGTAGTTACCATAATTTCATTGAAGCAAATGAATGAGTTTGAGAGGTTTGTTTTTATAGTTGTGTTGTATTACTTGTTTAATAATAATCTCTAATTCTGTGATCAGGTACTTTTTTTGTGGGGGTTTTTTTTTTGTTTTTTTTTTTTTGTTGTTGTTTTTGGGCCATTTCTAAGCCTACCAGATCTGCTTTATGAAATCCAGGGGACCAATGCATTTTATCACTAAAACTATTTTTATATAATTTTAAGAATATACCAAAAGTTGTCTGATTTAAAGTTGTAATACATGATTTCTCACTTTCATGTAAGGTTATCCACTTTTGCTGAAGATATTTTTTATTGAATCAAAGATTGAGTTACAATTATACTTTTCTTACCTAAGTGGATAAAATGTACTTTTGATGAATCAGGGAATTTTTTTAAAGTTGGAGTTTAGTTCTAAATTGACTTTACGTATTACTGCAGTTAATTCCTTTTTTGGCTAGGGATGGTTTGATAAACCACAATTGGCTGATATTGAAAATGAAAGAAACTTAAAAGGTGGGATGGATCATGATTACTGTCGATAACTGCAGATAAATTTGATTAGAGTAATAATTTTGTCATTTAAAAACACAGTTGTTTATACTGCCCATCCTAGGATGCTCACCTTCCAAGATTCAACGTGGCTAAAACATCTTCTGGTAAATTGTGCGTCCATATTCATTTTGTCAGTAGCCAGGAGAAATGGGGATGGGGGAAATACGACTTAGTGAGGCATAGACATCCCTGGTCCATCCTTTCTGTCTCCAGCTGTTTCTTGGAACCTGCTCTCCTGCTTGCTGGTCCCTGACGCAGAGACCGTTGCCTCCCCCACAGCCGTTTGACTGAAGGCTGCTCTGGAGACCTAGAGTAAAACGGCTGATGGAAGTTGTGGGACCCACTTCCATTTCCTTCAGTCATTAGAGGTGGAAGGGAGGGGTCTCCAAGTTTGGAGATTGAGCAGATGAGGCTTGGGATGCCCCTGCTTTGACTTCAGCCATGGATGAGGAGTGGGATGGCAGCAAGGTGGCTCCTGTGGCAGTGGAGTTGTGCCAGAAACAGTGGCCAGTTGTATCGCCTATAAGACAGGGTAAGGTCTGAAGAGCTGAGCCTGTAATTCTGCTGTAATAATGATAGTGCTCAAGAAGTGCCTTGAGTTGGTGTACAGTGCCATGGCCATCAAGAATCCCAGATTTCAGGTTTTATTACAAAATGTAAGTGGTCACTTGGCGATTTTGTAGTACATGCATGAGTTACCTTTTTTCTCTATGTCTGAGAACTGTCAGATTAAAACAAGATGGCAAAGAGATCGTTAGAGTGCACAACAAAATCACTATCCCATTAGACACATCATCAAAAGCTTATTTTTATTCTTGCACTGGAAGAATCGTAAGTCAACTGTTTCTTGACCATGGCAGTGTTCTGGCTCCAAATGGTAGTGATTCCAAATAATGGTTCTGTTAACACTTTGGCAGAAAATGCCAGCTCAGATATTTTGAGATACTAAGGATTATCTTTGGACATGTACTGCAGCTTCTTGTCTCTGTTTTGGATTACTGGAATACCCATGGGCCCTCTCAAGAGTGCTGGACTTCTAGGACATTAAGATGATTGTCAGTACATTAAACTTTTCAATCCCATTATGCAATCTTGTTTGTAAATGTAAACTTCTAAAAATATGGTTAATAACATTCAACCTGTTTATTACAACTTAAAAGGAACTTCAGTGAATTTGTTTTTATTTTTTAACAAGATTTGTGAACTGAATATCATGAACCATGTTTTGATACCCCTTTTTCACGTTGTGCCAACGGAATAGGGTGTTTGATATTTCTTCATATGTTAAGGAGATGCTTCAAAATGTCAATTGCTTTAAACTTAAATTACCTCTCAAGAGACCAAGGTACATTTACCTCATTGTGTATATAATGTTTAATATTTGTCAGAGCATTCTCCAGGTTTGCAGTTTTATTTCTATAAAGTATGGGTATTATGTTGCTCAGTTACTCAAATGGTACTGTATTGTTTATATTTGTACCCCAAATAACATCGTCTGTACTTTCTGTTTTCTGTATTGTATTTGTGCAGGATTCTTTAGGCTTTATCAGTGTAATCTCTGCCTTTTAAGATATGTACAGAAAATGTCCATATAAATTTCCATTGAAGTCGAATGATACTGAGAAGCCTGTAAAGAGGAGAAAAAAACATAAGCTGTGTTTCCCCATAAGTTTTTTTAAATTGTATATTGTATTTGTAGTAATATTCCAAAAGAATGTAAATAGGAAATAGAAGAGTGATGCTTATGTTAAGTCCTAACACTACAGTAGAAGAATGGAAGCAGTGCAAATAAATTACATTTTTCCCAAGTGCCAGTGGCATATTTTAAAATAAAGTGTATACGTTGGAATGAGTCATGCCATATGTAGTTGCTGTAGATGGCAACTAGAACCTTTGAGTTACAAGAGTCTTTAGAAGTTTTCTAACCCTGCCTAGTGCAAGTTACAATATTATAGCGTGTTCGGGGAGTGCCCTCCTGTCTGCAGGTGTGTCTCTGTGCCTGGGGGCTTTTCTCCACATGCTTAGGGGTGTGGGTCTTCCATTGGGGCATGATGGACCTGTCTACAGGTGATCTCTGTTGCCTTTGGGTCAGCACATTTGTTAGTCTCCTGGGGGTGAAAACTTGGCTTACAAGAGAACTGGAAAAATGATGAGATGTGGTCCCCAAACCCTTGATTGACTCTGGGGAGGGGCTTTGTGAATAGGATTGCTCTCACATTAAAGATAGTTACTTCAATTTGAAGGCTGGATTTAGGGATTTTTTTTTTTCCTTATAACAAAGACATCACCAGGATATGAAGCTTTTGTTGAAAGTTGGAAAAAAAGTGAAATTAAAGACATTCCCAGACAAATACTAAGACAATTTGTTGCCTATGGACGTCTG